TCTCACTCATAGGTGAGAGTTGACCAATGAGAACACATGGACACAGGGAGGGGAACATCACACACCAGGGCCTGTCACGGGGTGGGGGGCTAGGAGAGGGGTAACATTAGGAGAAATACCTAATGTAGGTGATGGGTTGATGGGTGCAGCAAACTACCAGGGCACGTATATACCTATGTAACAAAACTACACGTTCTGCACATGTAACCCAAAACTTAAAGTATAATAAAAAAAAATTTTTTTTTGTAGAGATGGAGTCTTACTATGTTGCCCAGGCTGGTCTTGAACTCCCGGCCTCAAGTGATCCTCCTGCCTCATCCTCCCAAAGTGCTGGGATTATAGGCATGAGCCACTGTGAGGGCCTGGCCATTTCAGTTTCGTTAATTAGCATCTATGATAGTGCCTGATACATGTAGTAGACACTCTGTGTTTATTGAGTGACTCAATATGTTTTATTACAATTACACACACACACACACACACAAAACCCATCTGTCATGGTAGACCACTTGCTGCCTGTTTGCAGCTAGTTTAATTAATACTGGGGTGTGCTTGGTGAGAGAAAATCTCAACCATTTAAGAGGAAAGAGTTTGAACGGGTTAGGGACAGTGGGAGAGGGGAGAATGGCGATGGGAGAAAATACAGGAATGGGCAGGGGGTACCAGGAAGAAAGGGAAAAGCAAAAGAGGCAGGGAGGAGAAGGGAAGAGGAAACTGGAGGAAAGGAGAAGGAGCTCACATAACCTCCAACCATCCTGCTCACACCAGAGGGGGTTTTTTTTGCAGGGGCAGCAGGGACAGGAGAGGAGAGAGAGTTTATTCAAAGTTAATTTTGTTTTTAAATGTCTTCTTTTATTTTTCAATAAATGATTATATTCTGAATACTTGGAAAACACTCTCTTCACAAAATTGTTCTTTAATTGGGTCTCTACAGGCCTGACCTCAGTTGTTCCAGGGTAAAGAATTTGGGCAGTGCCCACACCCACGCTGTTGGATAACATTTCTTCACCATACCAGTGAGGGTGAATGTGTACACGCCCAGCTTCCTGCCTGTTACTCTCCACAGTATGCGAAGAATATCCCTGACTTCTAGCCCTGTGCGCCTTCTTTTGTTTCTGCTGTTGCTACTAATAGCCTTGGAGATCATGGTTGGTGAGTGTCCTGAGCACAAGAACTGGCTGAGGTCCTGGACCTCACCTGCATCTTTGTCTCACAGGTGGTCACTCTCTTTGCTTCAACTTCACTATAAAATCATTGTCCAGACCTGGACAGCCCTGGTGTGAAGCGCAGGTCTTCTTGAATAAAAATCTTTTCCTTCAGTACAACAGTGACAACAACATGGTCAAACCTCTGGGCCTCCTGGGGAAGAAGGTATATGCCACCAGCACTTGGGGAGAATTGACCCAAACGCTGGGAGAAGTGGGGCGAGACCTCAGGATGCTCCTTTGTGACATCAAACCCCAGATAAAGACCAGTGGTAAGTGTGGAATGGGGTGGGCAAACAGAGGCTGGAGGATGATGGCTTTGTGTTTGGATTGCAGATCCTTCCACTCTGCAAGTCGAGATGTTTTGTCAACGTGAAGCAGAACGGTGCACTGGTGCATCCTGGCAGTTCGCCACCAATGGAGAGAAATCCCTCCTCTTTGACGCAATGAACATGACCTGGACAGTAATTAATCATGAAGCCAGTAAGATCAAGGAGACATGGAAGAAAGACAGAGGGCTGGAAAAGTATTTCAGGAAGCTCTCAAAGGGAGACTGCGATCACTGGCTCAGGGAATTCTTAGGGCACTGGGAGGCAATGCCAGAACCGACAGGTAACTGAGCTGGGTGGGAGAATGTGGCAGCTCCCTTTAAAGGTCAAAAGCCTTCCCTGTGTGGGTGTCAGTGTGTGTGTGCGATAGAAAATTTGATTGACTTCTCCGTGGGCTTCCTGTCTGGAGAGTCAGTGATGGCTATAAGGATTTCCCACCATCCTCCCTTTCCCATCCCACCTCCCACTGTTTCTTCCTCAGTGTAGAAACCCCTTCCCATTAACCAATGATCCAGTCACAATGACCCACTGCTAAATGGTCCCAAGTCTATCTGTGTCATTGCAAACATCCAGGCCTTCTCTTCCTCTATTATAATTACCCTTCCACCAGCTCTAATGCCACTTCTTAGGAAGCCTTCCCCACCTTCCCCACACAGAATTAAGCACCACCCATTGTGTCATCCTCCAAACAGTTCTAACCACAGTAATCGTGAAACTGTGTGGTAATCAGATGGATATTTGCTACCTCTCTCAGTAGAAATCTGAGCTCCATAAGGACAAGGCACAACCCCTATTCATCTTCATGGCCCAGGGCCTGGTAGAGTGGCTGTCACATGAGCCAGTGATTATGTGGGGCACCATGTGTTCCTGGGGAAAGCAGGGGCTAAGGAAAGCATATTTTTATGCTTTTTTTTTTTATGTGACAGGGCTTGTGCTTTTTTTTCTTTTTTTTTTTTTTTTTAGTGTCACCAGTAAATGCTTCAGATATCCACTGGTCTTCTTCTAGTCTACCAGATAGATGGATCATCCTGGGGGCATTCATCCTGTTAGTTTTAATGGGAATTGTTCTCATCTGTGTCTGGTGGCAAAATGGTGAGTGGCAGGCTGGTCTCTGGCCCTTGAGGACGTCTTAGTCTGGTAAGGACTCAAGAGAGGTGAATCATGGGTCTCATCCAAGCCCCCGCTCCCTGATCCATCTCTCTCCACAGAAATGGTGCACTGCCTTAGTCTTGAGCCCCCACACTACACAGCAGGGCTGGCAGCACAATGTGCAGTGAGAGGAGGGATGAAGCAATCATCTCCTCTCGAGGAGGGGCAAGGTCAAAGATCTGGAACGCCTGCCTGGGGTGTTGTCTCCTTGCCATCCGGCCCAGGTTTCATCCAGCTCTTTGACGGAAAGTTTGTTTGCTGTCTGCGTTTACCGTGATTTAGCTCAGCAGGTCCCATCCCCTTTTCCCGTTCACCCTGAGAAGACTTGCTGGTGGCGCTTGTGGCTGCAGCATTTACTCCCAGATAACATACAAGATGTGGTATAAGAAATCCTTTCACCACCCTCTAAACATTACAGTGCCGAACTACATCCTACATTTTTAGTAGAGATGGGGTTTCTCCATGTTGGTCAGGCTCGTCTTGAACTCCCGACCTCAGGTGATGCTCCCGCCTCGGCCTCCCAAAGCGCTGGGATTACAGGGGGAGCCAACACACCTGGCTGAGAGAACTATTATATGCCAGACACATTGCCAGACATCTTCTGCTCTTTGGTCCTGTTTCTCCGCCACTGCTCTGACATGAAGAATTCATTTCTTTCTTCCATTGCTGTCTTTGTCCTCATAGTGTCTTCTCTAAATTGACCCAGGCAGACCTCAACATTTTCAAGTACAGCAATTTGGAAAAGTTAAGTAGAGCTCTAGGGTTCAAGTCACAGTTCCTGGGGCTCTCTCTGTGGAGTTCAAAGTTAGGATTCCCTCTAATGAGAAAAATAGGCTACTCCATCTGACTCACTGAGGATCAATGTTTCTGATGTAAGAAATGATTCTACCCTTTTCATTGCTTAAACGAATACCATGACTCAGATATGTGTCTGTTTTGCAGGGGCCCTGACATGAAAAGTGAGTTTGCCAAGATCGGTGTCACAACAGGCTTGGCAAGATATGGCTTGAGTCAGATAAGGGCCACTGGTCCAGAAGGGGCTCGTGTGGTGGGTGGTGTGATGGCAGCAGGAACCCAGGGAGTGAATATGCTGAGATAGGAAGGGGTCCCACCCACAGAGCTGCAGGCAAAGGGGTCCCACCTTAATCCCTGGTGGAAGGTGACTGAGAAGGACTTAACTGCCCCAACCAAGCAGGCTGGGACTTCAGTGCCATTGACAATAGTGAAGGGGATTGGTGAGTAGGAAGGGAGGCAAAAGAACAGTTTTAGAAGCTGGGTCTGAACAGTAGGGATTTAAAGGAGGTGGGACCTCCATAGACACCTGGGAGTTCCTGGCCTCTAGCCTCATCCTGGTAACCGAGTCGGCTGCTGAAGGGCTTCCTGTCTGGGCAGGAGCAGGCAGGGATCAAGCGCCGGTGGAGGTCAGTGCCCACAGCTGAGCTGAACAGAAGTGGGAGGCAGAGTGGGCCTGGGGAAAGGTGTATTACAATTCAAGGGGAAAAAAATATATCTGCCACCCTTTGGGGAGGGCCTCCCCACTGTGTCGCATGGATTTCTCTGTCACGGGGAAGAGCAGCACCCAGGGAAAAAGAGCTTTGTGTGCCCATGACACATTCCTATTTTGTTGTCTCTGGCATTTCTGGGCATTGTTTCTGCTGAAGTGACAGAAGAGAGAAAAAGCTGATCAAAGCTAAATGACAGAGCAAAGGGGTTGACAGGGAGTGTCTTTTCAAATACACAGGGACATTCACCAAGAAGGGCCATTTTTGGATCATAAAATAAATCTCATCTGGGCGTGATAGCTCACTCCTGTAATCCCAGCACTTTGGGAGGCCAAGTTGGGTGGATCATTTGAGGTCAGGAGTTCGAGACCAGCCTGGCCAACATGGCGAAACCCTGTCTCTACTAAAAATACAAAAATTAGCCGGGTGTGGTGGCATGGGCCTGTAATCCCAGCTACTCGGGAGGCTGAGACAGGAGAATCGCTTGAACTCAGGAGGCGGAGTTTGCAGTGAGCTGATATTGCGCCATTGCACTCCAGCCTGGGTGACAGAGTGAGATTCCATCTCAATAAATAAATAAATAAATAAATCTCAACATATGTAAAGGGTTAAAATCATGCGAAGCATCTTGTCCAAGCACAATGGAAATAAACTAGAAATCAACAGCAGGAAGCTATCTGGAAAAATCCTCAAATGTTTGGATATCAAATAATATGCTTCCAAATAACTATATATCAAATTAAAAAGTACAAGGAAAACTAGAAAGTATTTTGAAATGAATGAAAATGATAATACAAAATATCAAAATCTATCAGACACAGATAAGAAAATGTCTAGAGGCATCCACACTGAACTTTTTGATCTCTGAATCACCGTGCATCATTGCTGCCAAATTTTTTGCTCATGCTCATCTCTGCCTGGAATTTTCTTTCTTACCTGACCGAATTCCAGACAGCTATCCAAGTCCAGTTTAACTGTCACCTCCTCTAAGAAGTCACCATTCTTCCTGGATAGAATTAACTACCCCCACTCGTAGCTCAGAAACTCTGACCACAGAAAAATTATCACATTGTTTTATGATTGGGTGTATGTCAGTAAATTGATGCGCTTACTTGAGGACATTACTTTTGTAACCTGAGAATCTATCATGGCTGCTATATAGTAGACGCTCAGGACATGTGAGGACTTGAGTGGCAGCGGAGGTAAGGGTCATCTCCTGGGTATGGAGCTTGGACAAGAACCTGCACTCTTCTGTTCCATTTCACCTCAACCATCCATGTCCCCAACCACATCTCCACCATCCTACCTGTACCAAGTGCTAATCCTTTGAATCATGTCAGTGACTATCTTCAGCTCAATCCCAATCACAGGTCAGGAGGGAGGGCATCAGGTATACTGTGAGCAAAACAGAGTATGAGATGGGGCCAACTGGCCTCTGGATTAGGGGCAGGGCTTGTCCTGTATGAGGACAGGGAGAAATGAGGTTGCTAAGTCTCCCCAAGACCCCTGCCAAATCTCACCATAGACATAAGATGAGGTGAATTTCATTTATCGCCTGGGCATTCACGACCTGAGAGGCTTAGCTCTGGGTCAAGTTGAGCCCTCTCTGTCCCTGGCCAACAGGAGAAAGGCAAAGGCTGAATGAGTCTCGGGGACTGTCTCTGCTTTGCAAGTGGGCCCTGAGGTGAACAGGGACCTTTCCAAATTAATGCATCCACAGCGGTTTGGCAAAGTCGGGCTTTAAACCAGGGTCACTCTCCAGGGGTTGCCTATGTGATGGGTGGTCTGATGGACAGAAACACAGAGGGTGGGCAAGACACAATTTTGGGTGGGGCAGCAGCTTGATGATCTGACCATCTGACCATGGGAAAGTATATCACATGCCAAAGGTTGAGGGGTCTCTAGGTTTAATTCCTAGGAGGACATAATGAAGAAGGCTGCCTGGGCTCCAACAAAGCAGGCTGGAGGCAGGGCCACACAGACCGTGGGAGAGGGGATTGTGAGCAGAAGGGAAGGCTGAAAGTGAACCCTAGACACTCTGTGAGGACAGCAAGGACTAGAAGGTGGGATTCCTTTGACACCTGGGTTTCTGGTTCACCCCTGACACAGGAATCCTGGCAAATGGCGTCGTGCCAAGCCCCACCCTCAGTGCTCTGGACCTGCCGCAGGGATACCCTTGCCCACAGCTGGAAGACTCTTGCCCCCGCTGTGGGCCTTCCCACTGTGTTCCCACTGATACTTTGCCTTCCTTGGCTCTGAACCCCTAAAATCTCTGCTGGGGTCTGGGTCTAACTAATGATGAAGTAACGGAAAGTGAACAATCATAAACTAGATGACAGAGAGGCAGAATGTGAACAATAGCGGCTGATCTCTCCCTGAGAGAGAGGTGGGATCTGAGTCCTGAGAGATCACGGAGGGGTCAATCCTGAGCTGATCTGACCCAGGGTTCTGCACTCTTTTGTCTCCTTCCTAAAGGCAGAAGATCCACCTAGAGGTGATACCACGGCGGCGCAGAGTTGTTCACCTGTGGTCCTCGATCGCTGACAGCCTTGGCTCCCACTGCTGTGTGTTCCCTGAGTCAAGTGGAGGCGGAGCCTGCAATGAGCGGAGATCGCGCCTCTGCATTCCAGTCTTGGCAACAGAGCAAGACTCCGTCTCAAAAAAAAAAAATTTTTTTTCAGTACATATTTTTTAAAAGATAGGGCTGGGCACAGCAGCTCACATCTATAATCCCAACACTTTGGGAGGCCTAGGCAGGAGGATCACTTGAGCCCAGGAATCTGAAGCTGCAGTGAGCCTTTGCTCGTGAGATTGTGGACCTATGATCCTACCACCAGCCCACCTGGTTCTAACACCCCCTCCTCTATGTGTGAGAGGGAGAGAAGAAAAGTGAGGGAGAAAAGAGAGATAAGCAAAGAACAGAGAGGAAAAATGGAAAATAAGAGGAAATTGGGGGAATTAAACAGAGGGGAGGGCATGGATCCCCGGGAGTTAGAAGAGTAGCAGCTTGTGGATTACTACGCAGTGGAGGAAGAAGAGTTGTTGGAAATTATTTGAGAGGTAGTATAATCATTTGTGAGGCAGTTTTCTGCATTCACCATTTCTCACAGACTAAGTTACTCATAAGCAAACGTGCAATTCACATTACACTGAAATTCTTCCCTAATACATCATTTGCATTGGAATAAAGTACGGTTTTCAAACAACCTGATATAGCAGAACTGACTGTATAAATTATGTGAGCACAGTGCAAGTAATTCTTTGTTTGTTTGTTTGTTTTTTTGAGACAGAGTCTCACTCTATCTCCCAGGCTGGAGTGTAGTGGTGCGATCCCGGCTCACTGCAACCTCGATCTCCCAGGCTCAAGCGATTCCCCTGCCTCAGCCTCCTGAGTAGCTGGGATTACAGGCATGAGCCACCACGCCCGGCTAATTTTTGTATTTTTAGTAGAGACGGGGTTTCACCCTGTTGGCCAGGCTGGTCTCGAACTACGGACCTCAGGTGATCTGCCCCCCTCAGCCTCTCAAAGTGCTGGGATTATAGCATGAGCCACTGAGCCCAGACACAAGTAGTTCTTTCTGATAAACACTTTAACACTGAATGCAAAAAAAAAAAAAAAATTGTGTGTGTACTTTTTTTAATTTTACTTTAAAATAGACACACCAAACATGTTTCTAAATAAATGTAATATGGAAATCTTTCTTTTTCTCCTCCATTCTCAGTGATGATATGGTTGTAAATTCTTATCATCTGATAATTTTTATCAGATCTTTACAAATTATAAACTTATTTGCAACTCTGTTTTCAGACTATCCCTTCTATTATGATCATGA